AAGGAAGATGTTTAGCTAAATTGTTGGCATTCGTTTTCTAAGAGAAGCATTTGGGGATTGATGGCTCCTAGACTACGATTACCTTATAGATTTTATTTTTCCTGACGGGTAGTTTAGAGGCAGCATTCGCTGAAATGCATACTACCTGTGAAACGATCATGTTTCTAAACTGGAGCCAGCGATGTGATGCAAATTTCAGAATAAAGGTGTCGACTTTCATCAGGTTCCAGGTCTATCTGGATGGACTGGGATTGGCGTTTCCTCTATAAAGCAAACCTTTCATGTTGAAACTCTGAGTCAGACTCTTAAAGCCATTGTCTTTATGCTGGTACTCTGTGGGAGTTAAGTGTCAACTTTCTCCTGTTTTCTCCTATGGAGTATCCGTCCAAGGCAAAGATTCTCTGACTGAATCTTTTGGAAACGTGCAAGGTTAGATCATACTGAATTCTGCAGCCAGTTTAGTAATAATATTAGTTTTCTATATAATCCTGATTTAACGACTGTCATTTTTCTCTTCGTTTTTTGAAAGCTGCAATTAAGCTACCTTTACCAGGATTTAAAAAAGAGGATAATATGGAACAGTGGTAATAACAGTAGGTCTCAGCTAATTTATTATGGCCACCGATGTGTCCAACTATTAGATGACATCCCAGTTATTAACTACAATATTAATATTAAAACATTTTTCCCATGGAATCAATTATGCTAAAGCATTAACAATTAACAGTGCATTTAAAATGATGAGTGATTGTTTCCACATAAATGGTTAGAGGCAAAATAAGAGATTTGGGGGATGAATGGCTTTATGTCTCTGACAACTAATTTTCTTATTAATGCTTAAGTAAAGGACTCTTGAAGTTGACTGTCATTTGATTTTTCTAGTTGACTGAGTGAACAAGTTTGGTGAGTGGCTTGAGACAGTCAGTAGGTGTTGCTGTTGTTAGCTTCTCTGCAGTTCCTGCTTCTGCTCCTCGAGTTTGAAATTGCAATTCTGGTACAGTGAACTTTTAAAATCTGAAGTATCAGTCAGTGATAGTTGTGATTTCATTGGAGGAGTCTATGGCAAGGTTGACTTCAACTCCAGGTAATAATTGCAAAGCACCTCTCTGATACTTTGTACTGAGATTCATTTAACTCTTCTTTTGTCTCTGTCCTTACACTAGTATTTTCAGGCTTCTGCATTTGCTTTGCTTTTGCTTTGAAGTATGTGTGTAATTTTGGTATAGTGCCCCCATCTTCATTGTTTAGGAACTTTTAAAAAACACTTTCTAGTGAGTTTATTGAAGTCATAGATTGAAGATTGCTTGAGATTAGCAGTTTTGTAGACTTCGGGGGGATCTTGGTTGAGTTGTGATGTATATATGTTCTATCTTAAGTTGCAATCTGAATTTTTAGATAAATGACTGTTTTTCTTTTTTTAAAAATCTGTTTGAGCTGTGAAATGGGAGCATGAGGAGAGCTGAAATGGTATGAGAGTGGAATTTGATGGAAAGTTTGTCATGATTAATAATGTGACTATGTGCCTCTTATCAGTCCTTACCGTTGTATTATCATTGTTATTGGTCCGTATCAGTGCACAAATGAAGTATGAATATCCTGAAGATTTTTTGTTGACATCTCAGATTTGAGCCTTTTGGTTCACTGACCATATTAGATTTTCTCTATGGAAGACAAATAGACTCATTCCCATAATAAAGAACTAGAGCGCTGATAGAGCACACTTTTTTTTTTCCCCTTTGGATCAAATCATGGAAGTTCAAATCTGAAAATAAATTCAGAAATTTCTTTTTTTCCCCATAGCATCCCTATATTCCTAACCTTTTGAGTGGTGAGTCAAGCAATATTTATTGAATGCTGCTATCTGGCAGGTGCACTTTTGGTTTCTGTGATTACAGTGATGAGCAAGAGTGTACCTGGCCACATGGAACTTGTAGTCCAGTGGGACCATTTGTAGTAATATTTTCTGGCATGGAGTTATGGTACCCTGATGCCCTCGTAAAGGTTATACATAATAGGCAATTATTTTTGAATTTTAATATATTTTAACATTTTGAAATAATGTAACCTAGAATTTGTCCTCAGAAGGTCTGGGTTTCAAATACCTGCCCTGCCATTTTCGTTGTGAGATATTGAAAAATAATTGAACTTCTTTCTGAACTTTACTGTTGTTTCCTGCGGAGATGGGCTCAAGACTTGCTTCACAGATGAGCTACAAAAATTGATGAGAATACATGTATGAAAGTACTTTGTAAACTATAAAGTCTTATTTGTAATAGGGTTTTCTTACTTTTTGTTGGACAGATTCATGGATTGTTGGAACTAGGAGGGATTTTGACTCATTTGGCTCATGTTTCCCATTTTACGTATGAGGAAACTGAAGCCCAGAAAGTTGAAGTGATTTGTTGAAGGTTATAGAACTGGTTAATGACTAGGCAGTGATTGGAAGACAGGTGTCCATATTTAATTGCACTCGTTTCTTTTCTTTTTTTCCTACCTTAGAGCCTGTTATGTTAAAATTTTACTACTTTCTCCCCCCACTTAAGAGTTCAGTATTTATTAAATATCCAAAATGAGGAGATGCAAAACTTAAGGAAACGAACGATCTGTGGTGAGGTTGTAAAGCTATGAAAACAACATTGGTAACCGAGCTTCATAATTAAATGACAAAGTTACAGAAAAAGAAAATATGAGTTAAAGTTTCTACATAGTAGAGCCTGTAGGCTTTTTTGTTTTGTTTCATTTTTAAAGAAATCTTTATTTGCACAGAGCATAATGTACTCTTTAGCTCTTTAGAAAAGCTAAACTCAGTTTATTTTGGTTCATCTTTTTCTTCTCTTTTTAAACTCATTTCCATTTGCGGAAGAAATTAGGTGTACCATCCTTGTTTCTGGACCATGGCCAACTAAATTTTAGACCTTTTTTCTCAGCGACATGTAAGGGTAACCAGAGATTGGGGCTGGGGGTGTTAGGTGGAGAGATAAAACAGGACATAAAACAGGAACGTGTAGGAGCTTCCTGTTGAAAATGGGACTGATTTATGTTGCGCCACCCTACCTTCCAGTGGAGTAATCTGAGCCAGCAGAGAAGAAACTTCCCTGCTGGTTGGGTGAATGCCCTTGAGGTGAGGGGGTTTCCTTCTTCCGGGAGAGATAAGCATTGTGGTATTCTGCCATTGCTCACACAGAAGTTTGGGTCTTATTCTACAGACAGACGCAGTAAAATAAGGGTGTTCCACTATCCCTTGAGACTGACAATCTGACCTTCTATCTGCTGCACTTCTACTTTTTTGGTATGGGAAATCAATTGGCCTCATTGAATTTTTGCTTTTAGTTTTTTTCTATGCCTAGCTAATCAAAAACAAAAACAAAACCCACATGCTTTGATGACACCTTGCTTTCAAAGGTTATATTTAAGTTAATTATTCTTAAATGATAGCTCATTTATTTTTATTCAGTGGACTGTTGATGAGCTCTGGAGTGAGTCTTAGAAGCATGGGAAAGATTTGTGGCTTCTGGGTCTTTTAAACATGGATGATTTGCATAAGGGACAGAGCAACACAGTGATTTGGTTTGTGATCATGAGGGTACAAAAAACCATCAGGGCAGATCTTTTAATGGTAGGTAATGTTCACCAGTCAACAACCATTTTCTCCTTTTATTCTGGCCTGGAGAGAGTAAGATAACCCCATTTGCAAATAGAACAGAGTGTTTTCTTAAAGGCATAGAGAGATGACACCAAAATGACATGGAGGGATGTCAGGAGCTGCTTTAGCTGGCCCGTAGTAAGTAGTAGTGCATTGGTGGGTGTGCCACAAAGTCAGGCGAAGCCATTTCTCTTTGCCTCTGGAGTCTGGGATGAGAAATTTCAACCTGTAGATTTCCAATTTGTTGCTTGTCATGTTGCACTAAGTTCTCCCTCTAATTAGGATTTAGTATGCCTAAGTTGAAATTGCGGGAAGCAGGCAATTACATAATGTTAGATTTCCCTTTTTCCAATTCAGGAAAGGCAGGAGAATGTGTGCTTGTTATGAATGCCAGCTTGGGGAGGGAGAATTGCTGGTTCACACAAACTCGGGGGTCACTCAAAGGCAACTTGAGCAGAACTGACAGCCAGTGCTGCTGCCATTGGATTCCTTTTTTCCTCTTTCCTCCCACAGAGCAGGTCTAGGTTAAATGAATTTCACAGATATGAAAGTTAATTGTGGTTATTTCTTTTCTCTTTCTACTTTTTCCACAAAGCCTTTTACCAAAGCTATGAACAGGTATAGTCATTGATGGTTTTGTGGTTCAGCGACTTGCTTCTTTTTTTTTTTTTTTGAGATGGAGTCTCGCTGTGTCACCCAGGCTGGAGTGCAGTGGCATGACCTCGGCTCACTACAACCTCTGCCTCCTGGGTTCAAGCGATTCTCCTGCCTCAGCCTCCCGAGTAGCTGGGATTACAGGCACACGCCGCCACACCTGGCTGATTTTTATATTTTTAGTAGAGGCAGGGTTTCGCCATGTTGGCCAGGCTGGTCTCAAACTCCTGACCTTAGGTGATCCGCCTGCCTCAGCCTCCCAAACTGCTGGGATTACAGGCAGGAGCCACCACACCTGGCCGACTTGCTTCTTTTTATAATGAGTTCTGAACTGCTCAGAAAGAAGCTATTGAGAAAGAAAAGCAAAGGGCTGTGTGCCAAACGATCGTGTTCCTATAATCAAGACTTGACTATGGTCAGTGTCTTTTACTCTGGCTCCATGTTATCTTTCTGTAATTCATTTTCTTCATATTGTAAATTATTTATCTAGATAGGAAATGTAATTTGCTTTTTTTTTTTTTTTTTTTTGAGATGGAGTCTGTTACCCAGGCTGGTGTGCAGTGACACCATCTCTGCTCACTGCAACCTCTGCCTCCTGGGTTCAAGCGATTCTCCTGCCTCAGCCTCCCAAGTAGCTGGGATTACAGGCGTGTGCCACCACACCCAGCTAATTTTTGTTTTTTTAGTAAAGACAGGGTTTCGCCATGTTGGCCAGGCTGGTCTAGGACTCCTGACTTCCAGCGATCCTCCCGCCTTGGCCTCCCAAAGTGCTGGTATTACAGATGTGAGCCATTGCGCCCGGCCTAATTTGGTATTTTTTGGGCTCATTGCCTTTCCTTTAATAGTCTCTAGCTCCCAGAATTGATTGAAATCTTTTTTTTTTTTTTTTTTGAGACGGAGTTTTTGCTCTTGTCATGCAGGCTGGAGTGCAGTGATGTGATCTCGGCTCACTGCAACCTCTGCCTCCCGGGTTCAAGCGATTCTCCTGCAACAGCCTCCTGAGTAGCTGGAACTACAGGCGTGTGCCACCATGCCCAGCTAATTTTTTGTATTTTTAGTAGAGATGGGGTTTCACCATATTGGCCAGGCTGGTCTTGAACTCCTGACTTCAGGTGATCCGCCCGCCTCGGCCTCCCAGTGTGCTGGGATTACAGGCATGAGCACCCGGCCTGAACCTCTATTTTTACATTTCTTTTCTATTTTACGTTTCTTTTCAGTTCTTGATGCTTATCATCAGTTCTTGATGCTCTTAGCTGCTAACTGGACTGTGGTATCCCATGTCTTCAGGAAGAGAGAGTCTGCTTATTAGGAGATGCTTATAAGATATAGAAATATAAATTAATAGGATGTCCTAAAATTTTCACCAAATTTGACTTTTATTGCTTGCTTCACCTGTATATACCTAGGAATAAAAATGGAGTCAGTTTTTTTCCATATTCTTGCAAGAATCATGGGGCTGTGGCTCTGAACCATACTGCTTGACTTTTAAAGACTTTTCAGAAACACATGTTCTTGAAATGTGGGTTAAATGTGTAGTTGATTTAACTCCTCCCTTTTCCCTAACCATACTTGTAGCTGCTCCACTGAAGACCTCAGAAGCTTCTGCCAGTATGCTTTCCCAGAGCCTAACTTCTTAGTAGCTGGTATTTGACATACGAAGAGAGTGCTCTGTGTGCATATGTGTGCATGCTTGTGTGTTTGTTTGTGTAGTGGGGGGCAGATTTGACTCCTAGCTCAGAATGTGCTCTTGTGAAACATGTTAGGAAGCCTGAATATGGTTCCTAAACTGTGTCTCTTTTCCAGTTTGAGAAATGCCTGTGATTCTTCAAAGAGTCTCAGTATTGTTTTATTTTTTAAATTAGGATCTTAATGATGAGTCTCAGTATTGTTTTATTTTTTAAATTAGGATCTTAATGATGATCCTTTGTAACAGGAAGCAAGGTATAGTAAATTGCATAACAAAATAATGTTTCAGTAGATAAATGGTAGGTTACAGAGAGCTGTAGGATTCACAGAAAAGGCTTATTAAAAGTTCAGGAACCTCAGCCTAATCTGGGTGAGATTGTTCTGAAGGCCATTTTCAAGGTGGTGGTTAAAAGTGCTGATTTTCTGTGGTTTGGGTGGGATGTGTGTTTGGGGAAGCAGTGAGTGCTTGAGTAGAGAATCACATGAACCTTGAGGCTTTTCTCCTGGGGGAGAATGCTAGATATTGAGGTTGATGGGTGATTTGAAGAAGCTCAGTAGGTGATTCTGTTATGCTTCTCCCCCACCCAGTTGAAAACACAGTGGCTTTTATATAATTTTTAGATCTATGCTTGACAATAAGGTAAATAAGTAGTGGACTTAAACCAGAATGCAGCCAACTGAGGATTGTAGAAACTTCATTTTGGATGGGTAAAAAGGAGAGCCTCTGGATCTTTTGTAGAGGCCCATTGATTCAAAAAGATAACTTGGAATAACTCCTCAAATGACTGCCAACAGTTTAAAGGGTCAGACTGCTTAGACTCCTGCAGTGGAGATGGGACATGTACATGCAATTTGATAATTGTATGTTGGCACTTCTTTTAAAAAAATTGTGGTAAAAACAGAAAAAGTTGACCATTTCAACCATTTTTAAGTATATAGTTCAGTAGTGTTAAGTATATTCACCTTGTCATGAAACAGATTTCCAGGACTTTTTCATCTTGCGAATCTGAAACTCTGTAAGCATTAAACATTGGCCCCCATTTCCACCTCCCACAGACTCTGGCAACCATCATTCTTTCTGTTTCTATGAATCTGGCTACTTTAGGTAACCTCATATAAGTGGAATCATGTAGTATTTGTCTGTGTCTGAATTATTTGACTTAGCATAAAATCCTCAAGGTTCATCAATGTTTGTAGCATGTGACAGGATTTCTATCTTTTTAAAGGTTTAATAGTATTCCGTCGTATGGGTATACCACATTTTGTTTATCCATTTATCTGTGGATAGATATTTGGCAGTTGTGATTGTTGCTATGAACGTGGGTGTGCAGATATCTCTTCAAGATCCTGCTTTTAATTATTTTGTGTATATACCCAGAAGCGGGATTGCTGGATCATATGATAGTTTTATTTTTAATTTTTTGAGGAACCTCCATACTGTTTTTCGTAGTTGTACCATTTTACAATCTCATCAACAGTTCATAAGGGTTCTAACTTCTCCACATCCTTACCAATACTTATTTTCTGTTTTTTTTTTTTTCAAATTAATTAATAAAAAATTTTTCGAGACAGGGTCTCCCTCTGCCACTCAGGTTGGGGTGCAGTGGTGCCATCTCAGCTCACTGCAACGTCCACCTCCCGGGCTCAAGCAATCCTCCTGCCTCAGCCTCCCGAGTAGCTGGGACTAATGGTGTACACCACCACACCCAGAGCTAATTAAAAAAACAATTTAAATAGGAACCATCTTAATGGATGCAAGGTAGTATCTCATTATGATTTTGATATATGTTTCTCTGATGATTGATGAAGTTGATTGTATTTTCATATTCTCGTTGGCCATTTGTATATTATCTCTGCATATATGTCTGTTCAAGCCTTCTGCCCATTTTTAAATTGGGTTATTTGATTTTTGTTGTTGAGTTGTAGGAGTTCTTTATATATTCTGGGTATATATTTTTTTCCTTCAGCATTGTGTTTTACTTTTTTGGGGAGAGGCTAGGAGGAGGAAGGGGTGAAAACAGGTTCTCATTGGAGTCTCCAAAGTGTATGCAACCTCTGGCAATACAAGGATGGGATGAGATGGCCAGGCCAGTCAGATAGAAAATCCCCAAGATTCTTTTGGCGACTGATTTCTATAATTAAAATATGACAGGTGGAAAGGACTAGTACATGGAATTCAATAAATGTCAGTTGTCTTTCCTAACTAGGTTCCTCATGGGCTAGGTTATGCCTAGATATCATCATCCTTCTCCAAATGAAGCTCGCCTAGAAAACTAGGGAACTAAAAGTGCAATACAGTTTGGGTAATGAAGTTGGTTAGCTGTCTCCCCATCCTCCCAACTCCACTATTCCAGGGAGGGGCTGAAAGTAGAAGTGGCTCCCCTGAAGTCTAGTTAGCATGTTGTGGGAGAGTCCACATGAAGGGCTGTGGGCTGTAACTCTCTAGTGCACAGTCCTCTCTTTTTGGCGATGAAAATTGTAGGGAAAGAAGCGGACATGCATGCTGATTTCACGAGCTGTCTTCAGGATCTCAGCAGCCTTGCTGTGCTCAATATCTTGGAAATCCACATCATTCACAGCTAGAACTTGGTCCCCTTCCTGAAGTCCTGCTCTATGTGCATCAGAGTCAGGAATCACCTTGGAGATGAAGATGCCTAGCTGGGAGGCCTTTCCTCCTCAGATGTTAAATCCCAACTGAGCTTCAGGAGGCTTCTTCAGTGTGATGGTTTGGGGCGGAAACTGGGTCAACTCATTGTTGTAGTCTGGGTGGGGTACCCTCTCATGAGGAGGAATCCATCCTGGAGGATTCTCATAGGCAGGCAGGAAAACCACCGGGTAGTCATCATAAGGAATCTGGCTGTCTATCTCGGGCAAGGCCCAGTGGGCTGTCCCTGACGACCTCAGGCTTCACTCCATATTCTAGATATTAACACCTTATGAGATAGATTATTTGCAAATATTTTTTCCACTCCAGGTTGCTTTTTTGCTCTGCTGATTGTATCCTTTGATGCACAAAAATTTTTTAGTTTGATGCAGTCCCACTTGGCTAATTTTGCTTTTGGCCGTATCTAAGAAGTAACTGCCAAGTCCAAAGTAATGAAGCTTTTTCTTTATATTTTCTTCTGGAAGTTTTATAATTTAGGTCTTACATTTAGGTCTTTAGTCCATTTTGGGTTCATTTTTATGTATAGTATAAGGGTCCAACTTTTATTCATTTGCATGTGGGTATCTTATTTTTTCCAACACCATTTGTTGAGAAGACTGTCCTTTCCTTATTGAGTGGTCTTGGCACCCTTGCCAGAAATCATTTGACTATATATGTGGGTTTATTTCTGGGCTGTCTATTCTATTCTATTGGTCTCTTTGTCTGTTTTTATGCCATTATCACACTGTTTTGATTGGTAATATGTTCTGAAATCGGGAAGTATAAATGGCACTTTTAAGTTATGCTGTTCTAGATATTGAATAATAAAGAAGTGACATTAAACAATTCAAAGAATTTTTCCTGTTTTTGAAGGATCGAGACACACTTAGAGAATGAGGTAAGATGATTTTAATGGCAGAACGTATGAGGCTACCAATTGGCAAGGAGCATAGTAAAAGCTGTGTGTCTAGCACTTCCGGTTTGCAAAGTACTTTCACACATACAGAGTCCAGTGGCTTGGGAAAGCTTCAAAAAGGCAATGAATCTTGAATTATCACAACAGTCAGATGTGTACCTTAGTGGGTATTCATACCCAACACTCTGTGTCAGTTGCATCACAGTGATTTAGAGAAATTATTATAAGAACTGTCACTTGTGGTAATTTTTTCCTTGATGCTGTGTTGTCTTTCCTTTTCCAAGCCAGTAGTTTCAGATTTCCTGTATCTGCTTGTTGAATAGCAGTGGGCCCCATATGAAGGTAGAATACTTAACCACAGCACTGTTTTATATTTTGGATGTGTTAAAAAATGAAAACAAAAACAAAAACAAAAAAACAGAAAACTGATCTGGCTGGGTTGTACAGGATGAATTGAAGGCAAAAGATTGAAGCCAGAACAGCAAATTTAGTGGCTGCTATAGGAACAAATTTCGGCTACTTAAGAAATATTTTCTCATCATCTTAATACAATGATGGGGATAATTTTGGTTGAGTATATTATTTGAAGGGACATTTGGTAGAATTTCCATGGAGGAATAATGTAGTATGCTTGTATGTAGTAGGCCTACCATAAAGATTTGTTTATTAGTGACCAAATGAATTTGTATCTGCAAGGTATTTGAATGGTGACCATATGAATTTTTGTTTGCATAGGTGGGTCTCTAAGGAGTAATTTATTCACTTTTCCTGTAAGTGTTTATTGAATCCCATTATATGCCAGGGACTGGTGGCTGCTGCTGGTAAACAGGATACATGGTTCCTGTCCTTGTATAGCTGATACTCTTCTAGTGACTTATGTGGCCCTTGTCAATGTTCTGTTCCTCTCCTCTAGTTGGATTTTTCTTTTAGTCAAAGGCCACCTGTTTTGGTGCAAAAACAATTGCAGTTGTTTATGGTCCTATATTAAATATTATTTATATATATAGAGAGAAATAAACAGTCAACTGCATTTTGGTTTCCAAGGAGATATATCTTGGCAAAATTTATTTTATCAAGTGCTTTTCTAAGAAAGAGTACCAAAGGAAACTGGCTGTAATGCCTTTTGGTTAAGATTTTCCTGAGGACCCAGATAGGGTTTTTAAATCTTGGTTTCTTCTACTCCCACACCCACCCCAAAAGAATCTGGAAAGCTAGTTATGACTAGTCCTGGGTTTGATATTGATTGCTGGAGCTTTGAAGAGTCATATAACCCTTCTGCATCTTCATTCATTCATTCATTTCTTCATTCACTTAATAAGTCTTCATTGTTTACCTGTTATGTATCAAATAATCCTTGTAAAAGGGAGAAAATTGAGGGTTGAATTCAGTTTTCTTTAAGACCTACTGTAAAAATTCTATAAATTTATTACTATGATTTAGTAAGATTTAGGCCTTTTTATAGATAGTAGAAATATTTTTGAAAGAACTGAAGAAAGAAATTTAGAGTATTTGTTTTTAACTCTAAAATATTTTAGTGAGAAAATTCTATAATGGTGGATAATTTTAGTGTTAGTTCATTCTGAGCTGAAACCAATCAACATTTAAACTCAGCTCAGAGTTTTTCTTTTTAATTTTGGTAGTAGACAGTTCTGAATCTAACCTTTCTGTTGTTACAGGTAGCACCCTGGAAACTTAATGCCTGTTTCAGATGATTGGTATAATGTGTGTGTAGGAGATTTGGAAATGCTTGTTACCTCTTCTAGGTGCTTGGTTCTGAATCTTTTAGACTATGGTCATCTTTTATGTGTAGTCGTCTTGGGATAATGGTAACATCATGTCACTGAATGCAGAACAGTCACACTGAAGATCTGAGTGCCATTACTGTGATAATTAAGCAGGTATTTGCTCATGCTGCCAAAAAAGTAATATTCAGAGTTCCTAGTGTGAGATTTCATGGCTTTATAAAGTGATATTTTCATTTTAACTTGTTGGAAATTCAACATAGTATTGACTATACATGAAAAGATTCAGTTATGCAAAGTAAAATGTAAGAATTTCCTCCCATGTCGATTGTTGCTTTTCGTAAATCTGGTTTCAGTGTTACCAAAGAACAGTGGAAGATTTGTTCTAGTCCTGGCTTTACTACATACTAGTTGTGTGACTTTGGCTGTCTTTCATTTACTAATCAGCAGTATCATTATGCATTTTGTAGGTGGCAGATACGTTCTCATCCTAGGGATACATCAATAAACAACTCTGAGTGAGATGGGAAGCCACTGGAGGGTTTTGTACAAAGGGTTTTGGTCTGACATCTTTAAAGAGTGACACTCTGTTGTGTAGGGGAATAGAATGGGGAGGAGTGCAAAGGTGGAAATAGGGGGATGTTAGAGGTTTCTAGCAATGCTCTATAGGTGAGATATGATAGCAGCTGTGGAGGTGATGAGAAGTGAGTGGTTTCTGGATATATCTCAAATGGGGCTAAAATGATTCACTGGTGGGTGAGATGATGTGGAGTGTGACAAAGAGTATACTCAAGGATGACACCGAGGTGTTTAGCCTGAGCAGCTGGAATAATGGGGATGCCATTTATTGAAATGGAGATGCCTAGAGGAGCAAGTTTGGGTGTGGTATTAAGAGTTGATCTGTGCATGTTGGGTATGAGATGCAAGTTGACTTGCCAAGTGGAGCAGTCAGGTAGGCAGCTGGGCAGGTCTGTCAGTCTTCATGAGCTTTAGTTTTCTCATCTGTGAAATGGGGAGAGTGTCTGCCCTTCTCAGAATTCTTGAGATCAAATGAGAAAAAAAAAGTTAAAACTTGTAAAGCTGTGTCTTACATTATTTCTGGAAAGTAGACTGGCTACCATCTTGTGTCCTTTGTGGTCTCCTTTGCACTATTTAACTCATAGGCCACATTGTATTGTGGAAAGTTAGCATATGCCCTCCAAAGCCTGGTTTCTTTCCCAGTAGATGTGAAAGCTTTCTCTTTGATCCCTCCTGCAATTCCTGGGCAGCTTCTGGGAGAACTTGGTATGTATGTATTTCAGTTATCTCCAGGGTGTCAGAGGGCTTCATTTTGTGTAGAACCATACTTGAGAGTGTGGTACCAGACTTGCCTCTTAATAAACATAGCTTTGGGCCAAAGTAATTTATTTAGGTGGGAGGGTATTGTAGTAGAAAAATGGCTCTTATCTTTCTCAAATTCTTTATTTTAGGCTTTTTCCATAACTTGAATCCATTAACAGATAGGGTCTAATAGGTCAGATGATTTTGGGAGACCGCTCTTCATGTTTCTTGATTCAGAAAACTTATATATTCTAGTTTTTTTGACTGCTTTACTTTTTTTCAGGCAGGTGAAATACATTAAGTATGTATTTGAATCTATTGAATTAAAATTTGCTTAGGATCCACCATGTTGAAAGCATCAGTCTTGTATTTTTATCAGTGTCATTTTGAATTTATTAAATGTCTGTCATTAGAGGTAGTAGTAAATAGTTATATATTTGAAATGTAGTACTTTTATAATCTATACTTTCCTACCAGTTGATTGTTCCTTTAAGAATGTCTTGGCTGGGCGTGGTGGCTCACGCCTGTAATCCCAAGCGCTTTGGGAGGCTGAGGCGGGCGGATCACGAGCTCAGGAGATCAAGACCATCCTGGCTAGCACGGAGAAACCCCGTCTCTACCAAAAATACAAAAAATTAGCCGGGCGTGGTAGTGGGCGCCTGTAGTTCCAGCTACTTGGCAGGCTGAGGTAGGAGAATGGAGTGTGAACCCAGGAGGCGGAGCTTGCAGTGAGCCAAGATCGTGCCACTGCACTCTACCCTGGGCGACAGAGTGAGACTGTGTCTCAAAAGAAAAAAAAATGTCTTTAGCCAACAGATGTGGTGGTTTTGGGTTCTTCTAATCCACAAGCAGTTTTGAACAGAAACACTATCACTCTTCACTGCTGTCCTCGTTTGATTATCAGTCAGCAAGGTTCCACTGGGCATCAGCAGTGTGCGCCCATTGCAGGTCCTCTGATTTAGAAAGGTCCTGACACATGCAGTGAATATAACTTGATGACTGCCATCTAAGTAAGTATGGTAACCGTTGGAATACCATCTAAGTAAGCATTCTAAGTGTTCAGTGGAAAGAGAATGGTAATCGCTTTAATAATGAAGGCCTCAGGGAGGTAGGAACCATGTTTTTCAGGAGATATCATGGGGGCAGAAGTTATTTTGGATAGTTTTCTTATATGTTTTGAGCAAAAGGACCTCTCTCTACATGAGGGTTTTTGTTAGGTCTTCAGATTTATAAAATAGGTTTACCCATCCGCTTAATAATTGTTAAGTTACATAGTCTTTTGCTTTTCATTGAATTGGCTTACTGTACATTATTTTGTTTCAGCCTCTAAGAAACTGAACCATAGGTACCCAGTATATTACTTGACATAATTGTTCATAATTGTTGAAGAGAAACCTCAAACCTTGTCTTTCCTTTTTAAGTACATATTAGAAAATTTTGGTCAATTGTAACAACTAATTTAAAGGGGATCTATATGTTTAAATCTGTATCTTTTTCATGCTTAATTTTTCCCCCTAGAAGGAACATGACTGTCTTAGTCTTCCTAAAGTATCTTTTAGGCTTTCCAAATTGTCTGATGGCTATTTATTTGAACTTAAGTGCAATAGTTGCTTTTATTGGAGAGATGCTGAGCGTCTGAGGTTGCAGTAATTATTTATGTACTCCTAAAGTTTTTTTAAATAACAACTTTATTGAGTTATAATTCTCTATTTAAATTAAAAAGTCAGTAGTTCTTAGTATATTCATACAGTTCTGCAGCTATCTCTATAAACAATTTTAGAACATTTTCATTACCCCGCAAAGAAACTCCAAGCCCATTTGCAGTCACCCCCCATTTCTTTCCAGCCGCACCCCTCCTCTCCGACCCTAGCCCTAGGCTACCACTAACCTACTTTCTGTCTTTATAGATTTGCCTCTTCTATGTGTTTCATATAAATGGGATCATACAATATTTTGTGTTTTGTGACTGGCTTCTTTCACCTAGCTCTGTCAAAGCACATTTTTTGCAAGCGCTTTAACTTTGGTGGTAATGTTACAGATTTAAGGATTCAAAACCAAATATTCCCTGTCTGCTGACACAGAAACTACAACCTGTGCTGGGACCAGAGAAAATAGCAAAACGACCAGTTACTAAGTGTGTTTGTAGAACAGGGAGTGAACTTTGAAGCTTTCATAAAATAAAACCACCCTAGTACTAATCCACCAGTGCATTCAGTACATGTGATTGCGTAATTGTTTTACCGCACCTTTCCAGAGTATTATCCTGTTTTTCCCTCGAATTTCTTGCAGCTCTTAGAAGTCGTTTCTGATTCTTCCCTTTCTTTTACTTTTGCTCTGATCTGTGACCAAGCTTTATCATTTTTTTCCCTTTGAATTGATTTTTTTAGCTTTTGCTCTTAGTTTTATTGTCACTGTCTTAGAGTGGACCTTGACCCCTGTATCTAAGCGGCTGTATCTAGGCTTAGGCCTCCTTTCTGACCCGTTTGACTCCCGCTGTCCCATTCTCCAGGCCATCTTGTCTGATCATTCTTTCTAAGGGACCACTTAGTTACATGTGCCACCCTGGAGGAACTCAAGTGGCTCTAATACTTTGCTACATCAAAGTCATACTTTCCTGCTTGCTTTTACGACATTCCTATTTGGTCTCTCCATTTTTGGCCTCTACCAGACTATGTCTCTGCCTTCCTATGCTAGGACTTTGCTCTGTCCTCTTCCGTCCTATTCTGATTTTCGAAAAATCTTCAGTTCGTTTTCAGTTTTAGTTATATTTAATTCAAAAAGTATGGAGGCCAGGTGCGGTGGTTCACACTTGTAATCTCAGCACTTTGGGAGGCTGTATCAGTCTCTTCTCACACTGCTAATAAAGACATACTTGAGACTGGGTAATTTATAAAGGAAAGAGGCTTAATGGACTCACAGTTCCACATGGCTGGGGAAGCCTCACAATCATGGCAGAAGGCAGATGAGTAGCAAAGTTACGTCTTACATGGCAGCAGGCAAGAGAGCATGTCCTGGAGAACTCCTCTTTATAAAACCATCAGATCTCATGAGACTTATTCACTATCACAAGAACAGCATGGAAAAGACCAGCATCCATGATTCAATTATCTCCCACCGGCTCCCTCCCATGACACGTGGGAATTATGGGAGCTACAATTCAAGATGAGATTTGGGTGGGGACACAGCCAAACCGTATCAGAGGCTGAGATGGATGGTTCACTTGAGCCTAGGAGTTGGAGACCAGCCTGGGCAACATGGTGAAATCCTGTCTCTACAAAAAATAAGCTAGGCATGGTGATGCATGCCTGTAGTCCCAGCTGTTCAGGAGGCTGAGATGGGAGGATCGCATGAGGCCAGGAGGTCGAGGCTGCAGTGAGCAGAGATAGTGCCACTGCACTCCAGCCTGGGCAGCAGAGTGAGACCATGTCTTAAAAAAAGAAAAATGTATGTGAAATCTACTAATTTCCTCATTTGTTGCTTTATCACTCTTATACCCTTCCCTGCATATGGTACTCCTTATCAGTATCTTGTCTCCCTTTTCCCTCTGGGCACCAGCCCCTGAACACTAGTTTTATCCCTGTCTTTCTCATCCTTCAAGACCCACCTTCTTCATTGATGTCTTGCTGGTTACCATAACACACCCTGATTTCTCCCTTCTCTGACATGTTGTTGTATTGTGTTGCGCACTTAAAGAGCCTAGCACTTAATGATTAATGCATAGTTCATCAAGGGTGTTTAGCCTGGAGAAAACTCAGAGGGGCATCATCCTTTGTCGCAGGAGTCAAAAGTCCATCAAGTGGAAGGAGGAGAGGTTACCTTTTGTCTTCTCAGGCCTCACAGGACAGAACCAATGAGTAGAGTAAATACAGATATTTGAGTAAACATTAGAAAGGACTTTGCTGGTCCAGGTGCTTGCAGTTGTGATAGGCTGTGTCCCATCGTTGGAGGCCCTAATGCATAAGGCTGGATCATTTCTGGACAGGGTCATTGTAAAGGGCGTTCACATGATTCACATGGGCTCAGTTACACTAGTGATTATCTGTCTCGAGTGTCACAGTCATCCGGGGGCATTTAAATACACAGATTCTCAGCCTCCACCTTGAGAGTTTAGGTTGAGCAGTCTGTGAAGCCAGGCTTGGAAAGTTTTGAATTAGGTGGCTCTTTTAGTCCTGAGATCCTATGAGGCTCATTTGGTTACTAGATTTTTATTTATTTTATTTTTATTTATTATTATTATTTTTTGAGACAGAGTCTCACTTTGTTGCCTAGGCTGGAGTGCAATGGTGTGATCTCGGCTCACTGCAACCTCCGCCTCCTGGGTTCAAGCAATTCTCCTTCCTCAGCTTCCCGAGTAGCTAGGATTACAGGTGTGCACCACCACACCCGGCTTCTTTTTGTATTTTTAGCAGAGATGGCGTTTCACCATGTTGGCCAGGCTGGTCTTGAACTCCCAACCTCAAGTGATCTGCCTGCCTTGGCCTCCCAAAGTGCTGGGATTACAGGTGTGAGCCACTGTGCATGGCCAGATTACCAGATATTTATTGAGTGCCTGTATTATATGGCAATATAAAGTTTTTGGTTTTTGCCTTCATGGAGCATAGAGTCAAGGGAGTAATGCAGACAGAGAGCTGAAACCATGTGATTTCTCCTCAGGTAGGTATAGATTCTCTGAGGATAGAGACCATTTCTCTTTTTTTCATGGTTCTTTATTTGCCCCAGAGGAATGGGCACTTTGGGATTCCTTCTTGACTGGCAAGATGATTAACCCGATGTTTACTGACAAGCCCTCCTTGTGGTAGGGCTTAGTACTATGTTCTTTATCTAAGTGTTTTCTTTACTTTTCTTTCTTTCTTTTTTTTTTTTTTGGGACAAAGTCTCGCTCTGTAGGCCAGGCTGGAGTGCAGTGGCATGATCTCGGCTCACCGCAACCTCCGCCTCCTGGGTTCAAGTGATTCTCCTGCCTCAGCCTCCCGAGTAGCTGGGATTACAGGCACTCACCACTTCACCCGGCTAATTTTTTGTATTTTTAGTAGAGACAGGGTTTCACCATGTTGGCCAGGCTGGTCTTAAACTCCGGACCTCAGGTAATCCGCCTGCCTCAGCCTGTAAAAGTGCTGGGATTATAGGCGTGAGCCACCGTGCCAGGCCTATCCAAGTGTTTTCATACAACTTAATGTCTTGGTTGAGAAGGAGCCACTCTATCTTCATTTGTTTCATGGCAGGTTCTGGCTTTAGATTTTGTTGCTTCCTGGTAATTAATGTCAGCTATCATTTATTGAGTAACCACTGTGTCAGGCACTTTGTGTCACATTATTGCTAATCTTTATAAACAAGCCTGTGAGATAGACATTAGGACTCTGTGGGAGCCAGGATATTGAGTTCCTGTTACAGAATTTCTGCTTCTCTTAACATAGATTGTAGCAGCTACTGAGTTGAGGCGTTATCTAATGCAGTCATCTGTTGGGACCAGAGTAATTGCAGTCATATTTTGGCTGTGTGCATAAAGCATATTTTGTTGGGAATGCCAGAAAGCCTGTCTGCTTATAATAGGTAGCTATGACCACCACCCTGTTAAACTTATAATTCGTTTTAAACACTATGCTGTACTGATAATAAAAGATTTTCATCTGTTTCTCCAATGAAAGGCTGATCTTGCTACTATAGTTTTAAGCATGGTATATGGTTTATTATTCATTCATGTTGTGCCCAAATGGAAAGTCAGGGACTGTTTTTTTTTTCGTATCTTTAACAATGATCTGGATTTCACAGAGTTGGTGTGTGACCCATTTGGTGGTTTCTTTTTCTTATCTGTTGTAGGACTTTGGCCTGTCACGGTGTCGGCCCTAGTGCCCAGTTAGTAATGACCATAAATATCTTTTGCTGAACAACACCAGTGAATTCATTCTGTGTTAGGTTCTTTACTTATTCCATCTCATTTTATCCTCATGAAATTCCTGAAAAATAGGTATTATCAACATTTAACAGATGTAAGGAAACTGAGAAAGGCTAAATAACTTGTCTAGCTTTCAGTTGCTTCCCTAGCTTTCCGATGCTCCCCTAGTTTTCCGATGCTCCCCTAACTTTCTGATGCTCTCCTGTTTACCTGAGGAGACTCAGGCGTGGTTTGCATAAGAGTTAATACCATTTCTTTTTCTTTCCCTCATTTCTTCCTATTGTAGGCTTTACTGAGAAAAATTTGATGTTACCTGAGGTCAGGAGTTACCATCCTGGCCAACGTGGCGAAACCCCATCTCTACTAAAAAAATACAAAAAATTAGCCAGGCATGGTGGTGCATGCCTGTAGTCCCAGCTTTTCAGGAGGCTGAGGCAGGAGACTTGCTTGAACCCGGGAGGCAGAGGCTGCAGTGAGCTGTGGTTGCACCACTGCACTCCAGCCTGGACAACAGAGCGAGACTCCGTCTCAAAAAAAGAAATAAAAGTTAAGTGGTATATAAGTGAACTTTCAGGAGGTGAAGATGTACTAGTATCTCTGACACCTAGAGAAAAGTCATGGATAGTGTATTTAAAGTAGTGCTTGTCATTGAATGTCCTTTCTGGCCAACAGAACTTACTGAGATGTGGGGAGCAACTTCCACAGTGGGCTGACACCTGCCGAGGGAAGTCCAAGGCCCGGGATTGCAGATGCTTTTAATATGAATAGCTAGGTGAAATGTGAATATATATAGTTAGGTGAAATAAATGTAAATCTTCACTAAGTTTGTAATAACCACAGAGTTTTTTCTAGTAAGAACATCTTCACGTTACTTCCCAACTTGAGCAAGACAGGAAGCTTGAGACATTTATTTTTTGGGGTGAAATGCTTTCTTTTTCATCTTGCAGCATGGATTGTGCAATTGTCATCTTGTCCTTGACTTCTGCCTATTGCCCTAAAATTATCGGGCTGTCATCAAGTCAGCATCTGCTTTGTTTTGAAATACATGTCTTTTAAGAGGCTGGAGGCATATTAGAAATATACAGATTTTTTTCTCCCCAACTTTTGTTTTAGATTCAGTGGTACAGGTGCAGGTTTGTTACGTGGGTATGTTGTGTGATGCTGAGGTTTGGGCTTCTAATAATCTCGTTATGCAGGTACTGAGCATCGTACCCAACAGTTAGTTTTTCAACTCATCCCTCCCTCTCTCTCTCCCCTCTCTAGTAGTTCCAGTGTCTATTATTGCCATTCTTATGTCCGTGAGTACCCAGCGTTTAGCTCCCAATTATAAGTGAGAACATGTGGTATTTGCTTTTTCTTTTCCTGCTTTAATTTGCTTAGAATAACGGCCTCCAGCTGTATCCATGTTGATGCACAGGACATGATTTTACTCTTTTTTTGTGGCTGCATAGTGTTCTGTGGTGTATATGTACCATATTTTCTTTATCCAACCCACTGTTGATGAACACCTCCTTTGATTCCATGTCTTTGCTGTTGTGAATAGTGTTGTGAGGAACGTGTGAGTGTATGTGTCTTTTCAGTAGAATGACTTGCTCTTCTCTTCTTTTTTTTTGGAGACAGGGTCTCACTTTGTTGCCCAGGCTGGAGTGCAGTGGTATCATCTCTGCTTACTGCAACCTCTGCCTCCTGGGTTAAAGTGATTCTCCCATTTCAGCCTCCCGAGTAGCTAGAACTGTTGTTGTGCCCCACCATACCTGGCTAATTTTTATATTTTTTGTAGAGATGGGGTTTTGCCTTGTTGCCCAGGCTGGTCTCAAATTCCTGGATTCAAATGATCCACCTGCATTTTTGGGGGCCATTTTTTGTCCCCCAAAGTGCTGGGATTAGAGATGTGAGCCACCGTACCTGGCCTGTTTTCCTTTGGGTATATACCTAGTAGTGGGATTGCTGGGTTGAATGTAGCTCTGTTTTAAGCTCTTTGAGAAATCTCCAAACTGCTTTCCACAGTGGCTGAACTAATATACATTCCCACCAACAGTGTATAAGAGTCCCCTAGAAATATACAGATTTTTAAAGAGATGTTGATGGAAGTGAAGTTAATTGAAAATACCGAAAATACAAGTGTAAGTTCAGTCTTGGCTTTTCCAAGTATTCATCTAGGAAGCATGTTCAGTTGATCAGACAGAAATGAAATTGCTGGTAAAGTTCTTGTAGTTAACTTAGATTATGATGGGAAAGGAGTACTTTTTTTATACCTGAACTTTTCTATTGAGTTTTGGACTGTGTATGTTTTTTGAATCCAGTATACCCACTTTAAACCTTACGTACAGCTCATTTCTCCAAACCAAATATTTGAGATTTCTCTTTCATGTTTATAAATCCTCAAGATTTTTGCTTTGGTTTATTAGATAAGGATTTTTGGTGGTATAATAACTAGGTTGGGTGGTTTTATCTTAATCTCTCGTTTGCTTTAATATTTAGTTTTATTTAATCTCCTAAGAACGAAGATTAATTTTAAAAAGGATTGTTAAACTTTCGTGGCCAAAGAAGGCCACGATGTGCCTTCTAAATGGCAGAGAGCTCCAAAATTATTTAATGAATTCCACTCCTGGTGCACTCATTTATAGCAAGATGTGCAAGGACCTTAGCCTATTTATCATCCTGTTCTTGGTTTACCATTGCAACAATAAATCACCTTGATTGGTTCACCTTGACTTCACGTTACAGACTTTTCATGTTGACCTGCTTAAGAGTGTTTGAAAGCTACCTTTTAAATAATGTCCTATAACCACAATAATCCAACAGTATTGAGGACATGCCACCCTCAAACCTTGGTCCACCCACCATCAATCCACAAAGTCCGTTTCTAAATATTACCTAATATTCATCATCCACTCAGCAAATACTTTTTGAGCTGTTTCATGTCAGGCGCTGGCTGTGGATGAGCTATGTATTTCGTAGATAACACTGCAGTTCTGTTCTCAGGATGCTTCCAGCTAGTTGGGAATTCAGGAAGAATAGAGAAAAATATCTTATCAGGAGATGAAGGAAATAATTTAAATGTACCGTCTTTGATATTTTCCTCTTTGTATTATGGAAGCAGTATATAAGACTTCGTGGAAAATTTGGAAAATACAGGAAAGTATGAGGAAGAAAAATGTCATCCATCATTCTGCCACCCAAGAATAACCACTGTTACTACTTTCATGTTTCTTGTCTTTAAAAAATGGCTTCTAAAAACAAGCAGAACAGAGCTCTGTCCAGTAAAAGGCTTTAAGGTGAAATTTGATGAGGGAAAGGAAAAAAAGGCCCCCAGAAATGTTTCTGCTGTTGTGGGGGACCATGCTGTGGAAGCAGCATCTTGGGGAAGGGATGTCTGGGAGTTCTCAGGAAGAAAGTATCAGGGAACAAAACCAAGAACAGTGTTTACCTTAGATTTCCAAGTTACAAGTGTGTTGTGTTCTAAAACTTGATGAGGTGGTAATTGGCATTCCAGATGCTTTTCTCAGATACTAATCTATGCTAGATGAGTAAATGGAGTCTTCCCTCTAGGACAGAATATGCGAGATGATTTTTAGATTGCAGTGTCCACTGCGTGTCCACGGTTTAAGGTTTGGAGAATTTATAATAGGAGAAGCAAGGAAAAAACATTTTTTTTGAAGGGTCTCTTAGGTACTAGCACTTTTTTTGAAGTCAGTGTTTCATTTAATGTTCATAGCAAACATTTGAAGGAAGTATTTCCCTCATTTTTGTAGTTCAGATTTAGGAATTGGATTTAATTGCTTGTTTACAGTCATAGTGTTTCATATTAAGTGGTAGGGGCACATGCAGGCTTTGGAACCAGAGACCTGGGTTCCGCCCTACCACAGTGATCTCAGACAATTCCTCAACCTCTTTCTTAATTTTTAAAAGGAAAAGATGATGATGCTTAACTCAAGGTTATTATAAAGATGAAATGAGACAATGTATATAGCACCCTTCCCACAGTTTAGATTTAGGATCAATGAGTGAGAGCTTTTAGTATGTCACTTGTAAGGCAGCAGGCCCAGTGCCTGACATATAGTAGATGTCCAATAGATGTTGGACCCAGGGCTTCTTACAAGCCCTCCCAACTTTTCAGGTTTTTAAAAATTTCTCTATCTGTCTGTCTGTCTGTCTGTCTATCGAGAGAGATGGGGTCTCAGTCTGTTGCCCAGGCTGGAATGCTGTGGTGTAATCTTGGCTCACTGCAACCGCTGCCTCCTGGGCTCAAGTGATCCTCTCACTTCAGCTTCCTGAGTTGCTGGGACTGTAGGTGTGCGCCACTATGCCCAGCTAATTTTTTGTATTTTTTGGTAGAGACGGACGGGGTTTTGCCACGTTACACAGGCTGCTCTCCAACTGCTGAGCTCAAGTGATCCGCCAGCTTCAGTCTCCCAAACTGCTAGGAGGTGTCGTGAGCCACTGTGCCTGGCATGCCAACTTTTCAATTTTTTCTAGTGTCTTTCTCTTGGATTTTGAAGGACCTTAATGGAAAGATATATTTCATTTGAATTATCATGGTGGATTCTTGGATTTGTAAAATAAATGTCATCTGCACTGCACAGGAAAATTCCATCTCATCAGTAGTTTTCTTTGAAAGGTCATCCTGAACATTTTCCCCTGGGTGTCTGGGGAAGGCTAAGGGTAGGAAGGCTAAGAGCCCAGGTGGGAGTGGGGGAGAAGGAGAGCAGGAGGAGTCAATTTGGGTATTTTCCTGGCGTAGTTTGCTACCTACCCACCTTAGTAAGGACTGTACTATGGCCATGTGTGACTGGGATTGTAATGGAGCAGAGGTTAAGAGGGCACTGTGTGGGAGACGGGTACTATGTGGAAGATATTTGGTTCTCCGTGCATACTCATGCTCTTTCATGCACTTATTCAGTCATCAGACAGTTGTTGACGCTTTCCTATATGCAGTGCACTGTGCCAGTCCTTTGGGATTCAAAGGATGTCCTCACCTCTGTAGGATTAAGCCAAGTTGATAGACAAGTAACAGAAAGTTACAGCTCAGTTTTAAGTGCCAAGTTAGAGGGAAGCTGGGGGAGCTTTGCCAAAGCATATTAAAATTATTTTTCTGTATTTGCTTCATTAGACCTTGAAGGCCAGGACTATGTCTTTGCAACTTGATTTTTCCCACAGCTTACTCTTTTTTTTTTTTTTTTGAGATGGAGTCTCGCTCTGTCGCCCAGGCTGGAGTGCAGTGGCGCGATCTTGGCTCACTGCAAGCTCTGCCTCCCGAGTTCATGCCATTCTCTTGACTCCTGAGTGGCTGGGACTACAGGCGCCCGCCATCACTCCCGGCTAATTTTTTTGTATTTTTAGTAGAGACGGGGTTTCACCGTGTTAGCCAGGATGGTCTCCACCTCCTGACCTCGTGATCCGCCTGCCTCGGCCTCCTAAAGTGTTGGGATTACAGGCGTGAGCCACTGCGCCTGGCACCCAGAGCTTACTCTTATATGCATCCCTGAATAAATTTGTATAATTTATTATTATTATTTTTTGAGATGGAGTCTCTGTTGCCAGGCTGGAGTGCAGTGGCACGATCTTCGCTCACTGCAGCCTCCGCTTCCCGGATTCAAGCAATTCTCCTGTCTCAGCCTCCCGAGTAGCTGGGACTACATGCGCTTGCCACCACGCCCAGCTAATTTTTGTATTCTTAGTAGAGATGGGGTTTCACCATGTTGGCCAGGATGGACTTGATCTCTTGACCTCATGATCTGCCTGCCTCGGCTTCCCAAAGTGCTGGGATTATAGGTGTGAGCCACCGCACCCAGTCAAATTTGTATAATTTTTAACCTGACACAGAGACAAGGTAGTTTATAAATGGTGTGTTTAAACTATATGTGTGGAAATCTCAACCCTGTAACTGGAGACATCTGATAAGTCTTAGACTTACTGATAATTTCATTTTTAGAAGGTAGAGGTGGAAATTTGACTAGTTAATTCATGCTGAGAACTTTGGGTGAAACTGGCTATTTTATTCTGGGGTTTCATCCTGATGGAAGTTGTGCAAGACCCTCTTGCACATGAGATTTTTAGAAAGGTGTCTCATGAAGCTCAGAGCAAAGATGGTATTACCTCCAAGGCCAGCAGAACTGTAGAAGAGAGTATGGTTTCATCGAGATGTGTGGGGAGCGCCAAGAAACAAAAATTGTGATTGTATGATTGCAAGTCATGATGGTAAGCAAAAGCGGGGATGGCTTCTAAAGAAGTCAACAAAGTGTTCAGGGTCATTGGAAAAGAAGCCAGATTTTAAAAAAGATTATTGAGATATAATTCACACATTATACAGTTAGCCCATTTAAAGTGTACAATTTAGTGGCTTTTAATGTATTCACAGCTGTGTGTAACCATCACAACAATTTTAGAACATTTTCATTACCTCAAAAATAAATTTCATGCACGTTAGTTATCACCCTCCTGCCTATCTTTCTATCTCCCTAGCCCTAAGCAACCACTAACCTACTTTCGGTCTCTATTGATTTGTCTGTTCTGGATGTTTCATGTAAATTTAAGCAATATGTAGTCTTTTTTTTTTTTTTGAGACAGTCTTGCTCTGTTGCCCAGGCTGGAGTGCAGTGGTGTGATCTCGGCTCACTGCAGCCTCTGCCTTCCAGGTTCAGGCGATTCTCCTGTCTCAGCCCCCCGAGTAGTTGGGATTACAGGCACACGCCACTACGTCTGGGTAATTTTTTTTTTTTTCGTATTTTTAGTAGAGATGGGGTATCACCGCGTTGGCCAGGCTGGTCTTGAACTCCTGACCTCAAGTGATCCACCTGCCTCGGTCTCCCAAAGTACTGGGGTTACAGACATGAGCCACCATGCCCAAACAAAATGTAGTATTTTGTGACTGGCTTCTAATAATGTTTTCAGGGTTTGTACATGTTGTAGCATATATCATACTTTATTTCTTTGTCTTGTCAAGTAATATTCTATTCTAATAACATTTTGTTTTTTTCTGTTCATCAGTTGATGGACACTTGGGTTTTTCTACTTTTTGGCTATTAAGAATAATGTTGCTTTGCAGGTGTAAGTTTTAACGTGCACATATGTTTCCATTTTTTCTTGGATATATACCTAGGAGTTGAATTGTTGACTTATATAGTAACTCTATGCTTAGTAACTCTAAACAATCCGGGCTTTTGAGGAACTGCCGGACTGTTTTCCAAAGTGGCTGTACCATTTTCCATTTCCACGAGCAGTGTATTAAGGTCCCAGTTTCTCCACATCTTTGCCAACACTTGTTACTGTATGGCTTTTCTTTTTATTTTTGCTGTCATAATAGGTGTGAATGACTTTTATTTCCTTAATGACTAATGATGGTGAGCATCTTTTTATGTGTTTGCTGGCCATTTGTAGATCTTTGGAGAAATGTCTGTTTACATTTTTTGCCCATTTTAAAGTTAAGGTTTTTGTCTTTTTTTGTTGAGTTGTAAATATTCCTTATGTATTTTAGATACAGATCTTTTATTAGATTTGCAAAATGTTTCACTCTGTGGGTTGTCTTTCTATTCAGGAGGCCAGACTTTAAGTGGAATACAAAAGAGAAAAGGGCATGTAGTAAGCATGAAAACAAAAGAATAGGCCGAACTGCTACAAATATTTTAGACAGAGTATACCTAGGGTGACCTGTGGCTTGCAGGAAAAAAATTTGAAATTACCACAGTGATTTAAAAAAATTTTTGGAAGTATAATCCACATCAAGTATGCAAACTGTAAAGGTACAGCTTGATAAATGATCACAAAATGCATACACACATGTAACCACCATGCAGGGTCAACACAGAGACTATTACCAGCCCCCACAAAAGCCATCTTCTGCACCTTTGCAATCATTAGCCCTCCTGCACCCCAAAGATAACAGCTCTTTTGATTTCTGTCACCATTGATTAGTTTTTATATATTTTTTGAAATTTGTAGAAATGGGATTTTACAGCATGTTTTCTTTTGTACCTGGTTTATCTTGCCTAACATGTAAAATTTATCCATGTATTTCCTGTAGTTCATTTTCTTTAGTCAATAGTTTTCCGTTGTATCAATATCCAACTCTTTATACTGTCTTCTTTTGATGGATGTTTGAGTTTCAGTTTTCAACTTCTGGTCATTAGGCCCTTTCTTGCATGCATGTTGAGGTGCACATGGGGCATGCCTTCCCATTAGATGTATGTCTAAGAGTGGACTTGCTGTGTCATAAAGTGTATCTGTGTTCCGCTTTATTAAAGTGTATGCAAATTAGTTTTTAAGCTTTAAAACAAAGTGATAACTAAAAAGAGGCTAAACCCACTGTTTAATTTTAACAAAAGGGATTTCAGAGTAATTCACTCCTTTTTCTTAGTATCTTTTATGGTAGGAAAGTATTTTTCAGACAGAGAAGGGTAGAATATGAAAGATGAGAGTAAAGCAAACAAGTTCTTACTCACTTAAAATAAATAAGAATCTCCAGGCTGAAATGGATTCTTCCCCAGGATACTGAAAACTCTACCATTAATTTGAGGAACCGCAGTTGGGAAACTTCGAGAACTGATAAGGTGAGAGAAGCTCTTACAGGGGCAAAAAGATGATACCTTTTCCTCATCCACCGCAAGGGTTGTGGTCAGTACTACTGTTAGCAAAAGACAGGTTAGCAAGAAAGAAAATATCACAGATTTGTTTAACAAAGTTATATATGACGTGGGAGCTTTCAGAAATGAAGACTCAAAGACCCAAGGAAAACTTTCTATGCTTACATTTGATGGAGAATCATGGCCATGTAGTAATGTGATTGCACAAAAAGGGAATGATCTAATGGTAATAAACTGAGAGGGGAACCCAGCAAGGCCTGTCCAGATTCTTCTCAGCCTCTCTGTGTTGAGCATTACTTTTCTGCTGGGTGTGGGGCAGAACCCTTCTGGAATAAGGGTCTTATGATCTATTTTCAGGTAAGATGGGTCGGAGAATTCCTTTATGACCATGCTTCACATAGAAGGCAGGGGAAGTGACCTTGTTTCTGGGCCCCCTCCAGTTTCCTTCAGTTCAGAATCCTTTGGGGGTAATGTATTCTGAGCCCTGACACTCCTGAAATCTGAAGGTTTACGTCAGTGTTTTCATTTGTTTTCCCTAAAGAAAGGAAATAGATTTTTTTTTCCTAGAGAAAGGAAACTAGAAAAAGTTTCATGTGACTTTCTGACAGAATTTTAGTATAGGTTTAAACAGGTGATTTGATAGCATGAGAGAAAAAGGTAGTGGTTACCAGGAGCCAGGATGGTTTCAATATTACAAAAAACATTCACTGGGTTTCTAATTCCTGTGGGTTCCTGGTACTCCTGCTGCCGGAGGAACAAAGGTGAATGTCAAGTTCTGAATTTAGGAGGTCAGCTTGTAGCTAGTATCCTTAGTGCATTTCCTTGCACATATTTTTTGATGGCCCAAGAGTGGGGGAAGCAGACGCATTAGTAAGTAATCCCCAAATATAGGCAGAGTGCCTAGGAACCTGGTTAAGGAGTGCTCTTGTGACACTGGGGAGGATGTGGAGAATAGGACATCTTTTGAAGAGGTGATACTGCTTCTAAAATCTGAAGAGACTAAGGGAAAATAGAGTAGGGTGGGGAGGGCAGGCAGGTGCTGAGGCTTGGTTATAAGAGCATTTCTGCTAGATGGAGTAAAGTGATTATGAAAAAACTTTTTAGAAGTGGGAGGTCTCGAACTCCTATTCGTGATCACAGACCTCGTGATCTGCCTGCCTTGGCCTCCTAAAGTGCTGGGATTATAGGCGTGAGCCACCGCGCCTGGTTAATGTGGTGAAACCCCGTCTCTACTAAACACACACACACACACACACACACACACACAATTAGCTGGTCATGGTGGTATGTGCCTGTAATCCCAGCTACTCGGGTGGCTGAGGCAGGAGAATTGCTTGAACCCAGGAGGTGGAGGTTGTAGTGAGCCGAGATCGCACCACTGCATTCCAGCCTGGGCGACAGAGCAAGACTCTTTCTCAAGACAAAACAAAAAAAAGTGGGAGGTATTGCCACTGATTGGCCTTACCCGATTGGCCACTGATTGCCACCGATTGGCAAAACCTAGTGAGGTTTTGCCTATTATGCTAAGGACTTGGGGCTTTTATACGCCTAGGGGAGCCCTGGAAAGATTTTAAATATCCAGGGAGCAGAATGATCAGATTTGCATTGAAAAAGTTTGCTCATAATGTGGAAAATGTACTGATCTGGGTCCGGGGACATAGGAAACTCTTACAAGAGTGAAGTTAGGGATTGCAGTGGTCCTAAGTCCCCCAGAGGGACTTAGGAGAGACTAAAATAAGTCATTCTGTGCTAATCTTGTTTTCCTTTAAAGATAGATTCTGAAAAGTTTAAATAGGTTATTAGTTAGGGGAATGCTGTCTTTTGATTTCAACGGAATATTTAGTTTAACAAAAGGCTGTCCTTATGAACAAGATGGGAAAATGTGATATGGGTATTAGGTGGATTTGTAGCTTGTTGAATAGTAGATTTGATGGATCTGCACAAGCTGGAAGAGAAGCATTTTGTCCTGTGCTGTTGCGCTCTGTATTTGATTTCTGTGGGTTACAACTTTGATCTGTGAAATAGTTTTATTGTTAACAAATTTATATGTGAAGTTAGAAAGGTAAGGTAGTTGACAAATTACTTTTCAAGTTTAAAATATGCCTTTATAAAATTTCAAAGAGGTGAAATTGGTTGTAGGGGTTGTGGGGGCAGAAATGCTACTCTTTAGGTTGCAAGTACAGTATAATTACATAAACAGATAAATAGTTTTTCTGTGATACTAAAATTTCATGGGAGAGGGTGATTAAGAAAAAATGCCTAAAAAGTCTCTTTAGGGGTGCAGTGATGGAAAAAAGTTGAGAACCACAGGTTTAAAAGAAAGCTGTTGAAATGGCTAGCCAAAACTTGGAATACATGGAGATAGTTGAAAATTTCTACATTTAGGACTCAACACTAAAGGTACCATGATAGGTTGGGAATATTTCATGATTTATGTTTATGTGAAGGAAAAAAATGGAATTAAATCCCTTTGTTACTTTTATTTGCTTCTAAACTCAGTATGAGTCAGTAGGGTGGATATGACTGAGAGAAAGGTTAATGCAGCCTTAGCTTTCATTTATAAAATTAGGTGTAAATAGAATTCAGAGTGTAAGAGTTTCCTGTATGGTTTCCTAATACGGTTTATTATTACCATAAACTGATCAGAACCTGATCTGGAACTTGGAAGATGAGAAGTCTCAAAACCATGTTGAGAAGCGTTATTCAGACAGAACAACAACCAACTTATTGTTTAAATATAACAAGACAACTGTAAGAATTTATGGCTTGAATCCACAAACATAATTAAACAATTAAATTGGGCAATGCTGTATAATTAATAGATTAATTAAATCTATATTGAGTGCCTACTATCTTCCAGGTGTTATTCTAGCTACTGGGGACTCTGTACTCAGCCAACTGGACAAAATATCTGTGTTCATGGAACTCACAGGTTAGTGGATGGAGCCAGACAGTAAACAACATTACTAATAAAGTTCATAATTATTTTAATCTAGGTTTTGAGAGATTACCTGAAGTTGCACTCAAAAGCAAGATATACTACTAACTTTGAAATGGAATAAGGTGAGTTGGTGGATTAGTTCCAAAGTCACATTTCTCACTCAGCTTTTATTTTTATGTTCTCCAGAACATAAGAGAGCAGCTGCCCATGCCAAATAGTTACCTCTTTTAAACTCATTCTACTGGAGCAAATGGTAAGAGGTATTTGAATTAAGTTGTCTTTGGAAATCTCTGTTAACTAGATCTTTCCCCTTCCAGGCCCTCCCTATCCTGAAGACATTAGCTGAGAGTCTGGCACCTTTTAAAGGTCTGATCATCAATTGTCTCTCTGGGCGGCCACCTATGAGACTTCATCTGTGTGGTAAGAACTTTTGTCTCCATAGCTCCTTATCTTTAACCAGGTTTTTTTTCTAATTTTATTTCAGGTTATACCTTATTGGTGTGGACGTTGTCTAAATTTCGGTAGCCATGGCACAAGAATATAGTAAGTACTATGCCATACTTCCTATGACCTACACCTGGACTTGACACTTGCTATTTAATCCTAGGTGGACTTACAGTTTCTGGCTACTACTGGTGGAAAATGATGGGCTCAGACAAGGTATTCTTTATAATTTACAGTTTTAAATTGTCCTGCTAATTCAAATTATCCTTTTCTCTTTTAGAGAAAGCATGGGATTATGGCAACCACAGAATCTCAGTAGTACAAGTTCCATTCAGTTTTTTCTGAAAGAAAGCCCTCTGTTAAAGTGAAGCAAAGAAACTGTTGTGGATTATAACGTTTAGAAGTTCCAATTTTTCAGTGCTTTACAAATAAAGCATCATTTAACCTTTTAAATGAAAAAGATTAAGATCTCATGCAACTGTTGTATTTTCTGGAAGCCATTCTCCAAAAGGGAAGTGCACATTTAAAACACAGATATGATGGTCCTTGCTGCAGGGATTTAAGTCTACTTGCTTTTACATCATGACCAGCTTGAAACGGTCACAGACAGAAAGGCCTCTTGCCACTGACAGGGCCTCTGTTGTTGGCACAGACGGCACCCCCAAAGTCCACACTGATGATTTCTACATGCGGCGCTTCCGGTCCCAAAATGGCAGCTTAGGATCATCAGTTATGGCTCCTGTAGGACCCCCCCGAAGTGAAGGTTCTCACCATATAACCTCAACCCCCGGAGTCCCAAAAATGGGGGTAAGGGCAAGGATTGCAGATTGGCCCCCAAGAAAGGAAAACATAAAAGAATCTAGCCGTTCAAGCCAGGAAATAGAAACCTCAAGTTGCCTTGATAGCCTGTCCTCCAAAAGCAGTCCTGTGAGTCAGGGAAGTTCTGTTAGCCTCAATTCCAATGACTCAGCCATGCTGAAAAGCATACAGAACACGCTGAAAAACAAGACAAGACCGTCGGAGAACATGGACTCCAGATTTCTCATGCCTGAAGCCTACCCCAGCTCCCCCAGAAAAGCTCTTCGCAGAATACGCCAGCGAAGCAACAGTGATATCACCATAAGTGAACTTGATGTGGATAGCTTTGATGAATGTATCTCACCTACATACAAGACTGGACCATCACTGCACAGGGAATATGGTAGCACATCTTCAATTGATAAACAGGGAACATCTGGAGAAAGCTTTTTTGATTTGTTAAAGGGCTACAAAGATGACAAATCTGATCGAGGTCCAACTCCAACCAAGCTCAGTGACTTTCTCATTACTGGTGGTGGCAAGGGTTCTGGTTTCTCTTTGGATGTAATAGACGGGCCTATCTCACAGAGAGAGAACCTCAGGCTTTTTAAGGAAAGGGAAAAACCACTCAAGCGACGTTCAAAATCTGAAACTGGAGACTCATCTATTTTTCGTAAATTGCGCAATGCCAAAGGTGAAGAACTTGGGAAGTCATCAGATCTTGAAGATAACCGATCAGAAGACTCTGTCAGGCCCTGGACATGTCCAAAGTGCTTTGCCCACTATGATGTCCAGAGTATATTATTTGATTTGAATGAGGCAATTATGAACAGGCACAATGTTATTAAGAGGAGAAACACCACCACTGGAGCTTCCGCAGCTGCCGTGGCATCCTTGGTCTCTGGACCTCTGTCTCATTCAGCCAGTTTTAGCTCCCCAATGGGCAGCACAGAGGACCTGAATTCCAAAGGAAGCCTCAGCATGGACCAGGGAGATGATAAAAGCAATGAGCTTGTAATGAGCTGTCCATATTTTCGGAATGAGATAGGTGGAGAAGGGGAGAGGAAAATCAGCCTTTCAAAATCAAATTCTGGCTCCTTTAGTGGATGTGAAAGTGCCTCCTTTGAGTCTACCCTTAGTTCCCATTGCACAAATGCAGGAGTGGCAGTACTTGAAGTGCCCAAGGAGAACTTGGTGTTGCACCTAGATAGAGTGAAAAGATACATCGTGGAACACGTAGATCTGGGTGCATACTATTATAGAAAATTTTTCTACCAGAAGGGTAAGTAGAGATCCTTTATTTCTTACATTTTCTTCTAACTTTGTTTTGTCTTATTTTACCTAAGAACACTGGAACTATTTTGGGGCTGATGAGAATCTTGGTCCAGTGGCTGTGAGCATTCGAAGGGAAAAACCAGATGAAATGAAAGAAAATGGATCTCCGTACAACTACCGAATAATTTTTAGAACTAGTGAGGTAAGTCGCAAATGAGAGAGGTTTGAGGTTTAAAGCCTCACCACAGCACCTGTCTCTCTTGCAGCTCATGACACTGAGAGGTTCGGTCCTGGAGGACGCCATTCCGTCGACAGCCAAGCACTCGACAGCCAGAGGCCTGCCTCTCAAAGAAGTGCTGGAGCACGTGGTTCCTGAGCTCAATGTCCAGTGCCTGCGGTTGGCCTTCAACACACCCAAGGTCACAGAGCAGCTCATGAAACTGGATGAACAAGGGGTGAGTTTGCCTTTCTGAGGAGAGCATTCTTGATTTATATGCATCGTATTACCTGCCTTCACAGCTGAACTACCAGCAGAAAGTAGGCATCATGTACTGCAAAGCTGGACAGAGCACTGAAGAAGAGATGTACAACAATGAGTCAGCTGGCCCAGCCTTTGAAGAATTTCTTCAACTATTGGGAGAGCGAGTTCGGCTCAAAGGATTTGAGAAGTATCGAGCACAGCTTGATACCAAAAGTAAGAAATACTTACACCCTCCTACTAGGCTTTCATCTCATCATTATATTTTTTTTAACTGTAGCTGACTCCACTGGAACCCATTCTCTGTACACAACATACAAAGATTATGAAATTATGTTCCATGTTTCTACCATGCTGCCATACACACCCAACAACAAACAACAGGTAAGAGATCCTCCTGTTATCTGTGTTTTCACTATTTATGTTGGTTGCTTATTTTTTCTTGTAGCTCCTGAGGAAGCGGCACATTGGAAATGATATCGTAACAATTGTTTTCCAAGAGCCTGGAGCACAGCCATTCAGCCCAAAAAACATCCGATCCCACTTCCAGCACGTTTTCGTCATCGTCAGGGTGCACAATCCGTGCTCTGACAGTGTCTGTTATAGGTGTGTATGGGTGTCACAGCAGGGGCTCTGTGTGACGTGGCTCTCTTTGATCTTTGTCTCTCAGTGTGGCTGTTACCAGGTCCAGAGATGTGCCTTCCTTTGGGCCTCCCATTCCTAAAGGGGTCACTTTCCCTAAGTCAAATGTGTTCAGGGACTTCCTTTTGGCGAAAGTGATTAATGCAGAAAATGCTGCTCATAAATCGGAGAAGTTTCGGGCCATGGCAACTCGGACCCGCCAGGAATACCTGAAAGATCTGGCAGAAAAGAATGTCACCAACACCCCTATCGACCCTTCTGGCAAGTTTCCGTTCATCTCTCTGGCTTCCAAGAAGAAGGAAAAGTCTAAGCCATATCCAGGAGCCGAGCTCAGCAGCATGGGGGCCATTGTATGGGCAGTCCGGGCTGAAGACTACAACAAGGCCATGGAACTAGACTGCCTTTTAGGGATCTCCAATGAGTTCATTGTGCTCATTGAACAGGAAACAAAGAGCGTGGTCTTCAATTGTTCCTGTAGAGATGTGATAGGGTGGACTTCAACTGACACCAGCCTCAAAATCTTCTATGAACGAGGAGAATGTGTTTCAGTGGGTAGTTTTATTAACATTGAGGAGATCAAAGAGATTGTCAAAAGGTTGCAGGTGAGTCTCTCCTTCCTCTTCCTTACATGCAGTAAACCACAGTATCTTTTATTTCCTTGTCTAGTTTGTTTCAAAAGGCTGTGAATCGGTGGAGATGACTCTGCGAAGAAATGGGCTAGGACAGCTTGGCTTCCATGTCAACTATGAGGGCATTGTGGCGGATGTGGAGCCCTACGGTTATGCCTGGCAGGCAGGGCTGAGGCAGGGCAGTCGCCTGGTGGAGATCTGCAAGGTGGCGGTAGCCACTCTGAGCCATGAGCAGATGATCGACCTCCTGAGAACATCTGTCACGGTGAAGGTTGTCATCATTCCCCCGCATGATGACTGCACCCCGCGGAGGTAGGTCTGAGGAGACAGCTGTGGGCCTGAGATTGTGTTTCTCCCTGTGCCTTGCCCCTAATAGGAGTTGCTCTGAAACCTACCGCATGCCAGTGATGGAGTACAAAATGAATGAAGGTGTTTCATACGAATTCAAGTTTCCCTTCCGAAATAATAACAAGTGGCAGAGGAACGCCAGCAAGGGGCCTCATTCACCTCAAGTCCCGTCCCAGGTGCAGAGTCCCATGACCTCGCGGCTGAATGCTGGAAAAGGAGATGGGAAGATGCCTCCTCCAGAAAGAGCCGCCAACATCCCTCGAAGCATCTCCAGTGACGGGCGCCCACTAGAGAGGCGGTAAGTGTGCCTTCAAAGGTTTGCTCTATCTCGTTGACTTCATGTTTTTGTATTGCACATGCAGGCTGTCTCCTGGTTCGGACATCTATGTGACGGTCTCATCCATGGCTTTAGCAAGATCCCAGTGTCGGAACTCTCCTAGCAACTTGTCTTCATCCAGTGATACTGGTTCTGTGGGGGGCACTTACAGGCAGAAGTCCATGCCCGAAGGGTAGTTATGCGTTTGTCCCATTGTACATGGTCTGTTGTCTTTGCCTTTGCGGAAATCACCACAGGTTTGGAGTGAGCCGTAGATCCCCAGCCTCCATTGACAGGCAGAACACCCAGTCAGATATTGGTGGCAGCGGAAAATCCACGCCTAGCTGGCAAAGAAGTGAGGATAGCATTGCTGACCAGATGGGTAAGTAATCAATTTCTACAAGAAGAAAGTTGTAGTTGCTGTGTGTCTTTTCTGTTGTGCTCAGCTTACAGTTATAGAGGACCTCAGGATTTCAATTCTTTTGTCCTCGAGCAGCATGAATATACAGGTAAAATATTTCCAAAGTGTCATGGTAAGTAACCTGCACCATAATGTCCTATGCTGTATTCCAGAGCCAACATGCCATCTCCCAGCAGTATCAAAGGTACTGCCAGCTTTCCGAGAGAGCCCCAGTGGGAGATTAATGCGGCAGGATCCAGTGGTTCATTTGTCTCCAAACAAACAAGGGCATGTAAGTTAACTGTAAACTTAAAAAAGTATTAGTTGCACTCAAATAAATTCTGCTTCTCTTGCAGTCTGATAGCCACTACTCGAGCCACTCCAGTAGCAATACTCTCTCCAGCAATGCGTCAAGTGCCCATAGTGATGAGAAGTGGTACGATGGGGACCGCACAGAATCCGAACTCAACAGCTATAACTATCTGCAAGGCACCTCTGCTGACAGTGGCATTGACACCACCTCTTATGGCCCCAGCCACGGCAGCACAGCCTCGCTGGGGGCTGCCACATCGTCACCTCGCTCAGGGCCAGGCAAGGAGAAAGTGGCACCCCTATGGCACAGCTCCAGTGAAGTAATCTCCATGGCAGATCGGACTTTGGAGACAGAGAGCCACGGCCTGGACCGGAAAACAGAGTCTTCCCTGAGCTTAGACATACACAGCAAGAGCCAAGCCGGCTCGACCCCTCTGACAAGGGAGAACAGCACCTTCAGTATAAACGATGCTGCTTCCCACACAAGGTAACCACCCTTCCCCGCTGTCTGATTCCCAGGATACACATGTCTTTGCCCTGCTTCTCCTCAGTACCATGAGCTCCCGACACTCTGCCAGCCCAGTGGTTTTCACCAGTGCCCGGAGTTCACCTAAAGAAGAGCTTCATCCAGCTGCCCCCTCACAGCTCGCACCATCCTTCTCCTCCTCTTCCTCCTCCTCCTCTGGTCCTAGGAGTTTTTACCCTCGCCAGGGCGCTACTAGCAAGTACCTGATTGGATGGAAAAAACCCGAAGGAACCATAAACTCCGTGGGATTTATGGACACGAGAAAGTAAGAGTTACTTTCCTTCCCTTGCTGGTGGCGGTATCTATCATCTCTTCCCTTTTTTGTCCAGGCGTCATCAGAGCGATGGCAATGAAATAGCCCACACCAGGCTGCGTGCCTCAACCAGAGACCTCCGGGCATCTCCTAAGCCAACCTCCAAGTCCACCATTGAAGAAGATCTAAAGAAACTAATTGATCTTGAAAGCCCAACTCCTGAATCACAGAAGAGTTTTAAGGTACAAGACAGAGCTCAGGGTAGATGGCAATTTGACTTTCTTTTGTCTTGATCCTGTTTTTCAGTTCCACGCACTCTCCTCTCCTCAGTCTCCTTTCCCCAGCACCCCCACCTCACGGCGGGCCTTGCACAGAACACTGTCGGACGAGAGCATTTACAATAGCCAGAGGGAGCACTTTTTCACCTCCAGGGCGTCACTTCTGGACCAAGCCCTGCCCAACGACGTCCTCTTCAGTAGCACGTACCCTTCTCTCCCCAAGTCGCTCCCGTTGAGGAGGCCTTCTTACACCTTAGGAATGAAATCGCTGCATGGTAAGTGGTCTTTCAGCTGCAGCCTGGATGGCAGAAGCATCTCATTCCTCCTCCCTTCCCGCAGGAGAGTTCTCAGCCTCGGACAGCTCCCTCACTGACATCCAGGAGACCCGCAGGCAGCCTATGCCCGACCCTGGCCTGATGCCCCTGCCTGACACTGCTGCAGACTTGGATTGGTCCAACCTGGTAGATGCTGCCAAAGCCTATGAGGGTGAGTCCACTGAATCCACACAAGACAGCCCAAAATACTAAATGGTTTCTTCTCTCCTTTCCAGTCCAGAGAGCCTCATTTTTTGCTGCTAGTGATGAAAACCATCGCCCCTTGAGTGCTGCATCCAACAGTGATCAGCTGGAGGACCAGGCTCTGGCCCAGATGAAGCCTTACAGCAGGTTGGTCCCAGTGCAAGGGCAGTACTCTGCACTGCCAACATGGTCTTTTGTTTCTTGTTCCCAGCAGTAAAGACTCCTCTCCCACTCTGGCTTCTAAAGTGGACCAGCTGGAAGGTATGCTGAAGATGCTTCGGGAAGATTTGAAGAAGGTAAACATGTATTCTCAAAGCAAATTGTCCAGTCTTAGCTTTTCTACTTCACTCTGCCTCCCAGGAAAAAGAAGACAAAGCTCACCTTCAGGCGGAGGTGCAGCACCTGCGAGAGGACAACCTGAGGCTACAGGAGGAGTCCCAGAACGCCTCGGACAAGCTGAAGAAGTTCACAGAATGGGTCTTCAACACCATAGACATGAGCTAGGGAAGGCTGAGGAGGACAGGAGAAGGGCCCAGACACTCCCTCCAGTGAGTGTCCTGCAGCCCTTATTCCCTCCATAGAAAGCATCCTCAGAGCACCTTCCCTGGCTTCCTACTCTGCCCCCTTTCGGGGAGTGCACAACACAATAGTTGCAGATCAACAATCATCACCTGCCTTTTGTAGAAAAGAAAAACAAAAAAAGTAAATAAAAATTTTAAACAGTAAAATAAAAGTTTAACTGCTAAAATGTGAATGTCTTTATTTTTTTGCACAATATCTTTATCTGTTATGTATTTAAGAAGAAACTGGGCCTTGGACCAGGGCGCCCCCTGGCCCATCCGCCTCTATTCCCATCAGCTTTCTTATCAACTTCAGGTAACCCAAGCTTTCCCTTGTTATTCTAACAAATATCATTATTCCTAGAAAAAGAATGTTTTTATAACTTGTTTGGGGAGTAGAGAGGGATATTTCCTTACCTTCTTCCCTAAAATGCCTGGAGAGGGAGTTGCTTTGAGAAAATGCCTACCTCCCTTGAATGACTCGTGCATGAGCTAGTGCTGTCTGTACCTGTCCTCCAGAGATCAGCAGGACCGGAGTTAAATATTTAACAGCAAGTCTGTAAACCAGAGCAGCTCTGACAGTGCCTGCAGGCCACACCCCTTCTCAGTCCTGCATTGTGAGGTCATTTCCTGCTTCTCCCTTTCCCCAGGAAGATGGTCCCACTTGTGCTGCAAGACTCTTTTTTGTTTGGCTTAATTGAGCCCCACTAAATTGGAATCAATCTCTCTTACAGCTTCCTGGCTCCAAACATTAATTGATTTCAGAATTCCCCCAAACTAAAACCTTATCTGTCTGCATTTTGAATGCATTTTGGTCAAAAGTATACGTTTTAAAGATTTTTAAAGATAAAAATGTGGCACAACTGGTTTTTTTAGCTTGCTGAAAATGACCATATCTCTAAATTAATCTTTCTCTCCAGAGCAAGACTTCACCAGTATTTGTAACTAGGAGAAGCTAACAGTGAATGTTTAATTGTGAATTTTAATCATTGCTTGTTAGGAATAATGACTGTGATACTAGAATGGGCTTTTGAAACCTGCATGTCCCAGTGTGAAATTTCAGCACGGCATTTTCTGCATCCTTTCATGGCCATCCAAAGGATTCCGCTGCAGAAATTATTGATGTGCTATTTTTGCTGTCTTGTGATGCAGGCTGCTTTGGGCCCCTGGGTCACTCTTCCAAGGCTGCTGTAGAGCACAGAGACATGGGGCTGGCCAGTGTTGACTGACCTGAGGAGACCCCTTTGTTTGTTGCCTTCATAACTGTCACTAAACCGACCCCTCTGCCCTTTCAGTGGCAACTCTGGTCTAAGGGAACATTCAGCACTCTAGCGGCATCTGATTGGAAGTTCCCTCACCCAAGTAATCTCAATTCCTTCCTCTCTCCATCCCTGAAAGAAACAGGATGGATTTTCCTCTCTTCTCCCTGCTACATTCACTACCAGATTTTTATGCTACAGTTTCATTCTTGATTGTGATTTCTCCATGGAATTTTTTTTTTCTGGTGACATTTCTATCATGGAAATAGGAAGATTTCGGAGTGCTTTGTGAAGATTTCAATTGTCTGTCTCTTTCTCTCTTTGACTTGTATGAAGGAGATTGTACATTGCCTGATATCTCTTTGTAAATGAGAAATATTGCTAACATCCAAGCATTCTGAAGTCTTGCTTATCCTTCTGAGTTTAGTTCTCATTTTGTTTTACATTTTGTTTGGGGACTTGGGGCAAGCTATTTATTAGAGTTTTGCAACAGAGTTCTTGTTTGAAGCCTCTAAAGACTACCTGTAAAATTCAAAGAATAAAATTCATTTTAAACGCTCTTTTAAAACACTTTGGTATTATTGCTTGAGGTTTGCTTATTTGAAAGACCACCCAATAACTCATTGACCCTCCTTGCATCCGAATTTTTTCATCAAGCTTTGTTAACACTAATGATGATTCTTGAAAATTTCTGTCCTTCTCAGAATGTTAATAAACTTTTTTACTCTGTCCACATGTCGATAGAGAATTACTATTTTGCCTTCT